TTCTAGAGATTTGTCCTTACCTGCAGATGGAGGCTTCCCTAATGGAGCATCATAGGAAGCCACACCCAGAACTTGTTTCTCCTCGTCTGGCAGAAGCACGTTCTCAGTGGGTGCAGAAACTTGTTTGGCTTCTCTTGGTCTGAGAGAATTTTCAAGCCGACCAACCAGCTCCCTGTGTCTGTACTGGTGAGCTCTTTACTAATAGTCAAACATTTGCATGCTCATTTAGTTTTCTTCACTCTTGTTGCACATCTGAGAAACACTTGAGAGAATGGAAGAGAGAGGCACAATATAGGAGAGCTGTGGAGAGTTTGGCCCCACTTTTTATATTTGTTTCAATGGGATAAAACAGGCAGCCAAGATTATTAGGTTTTGTTCTGAGTTATTGGTTCGGCCTTCACTAAATGGCTTTTCCTCTTTCCAAATTAGACATTTTGAGAAACCAGACAGGTTGTTGAAACTTATTTAGAAGTTTTAAAAAAAGTTGTGAATTTTAAGCAAACGGACCTTGGCAGGTGTATGGACAAAGCCACATTATCCTGAGTAAGGGAACGGAAGGGCAAGGTGTGAGGAAAACGACCAAATCAGAATTGTAATATTTTTCCTCATTTCTTTTCTAGTCATAAAAACAGTAACATTACATATTATTTATTTATTTTGTGGTAGGGTCTCACTCTGTCGCCCAGGCTGGAATGCAGTGGCGCGACATTTTTAGATTTGATCTCTTTTACCCTCCAAAAAATAATTGTCCAGTGTTCCACGTTTAGCTAAAACAGTGAATTGTTAGAATTGCAGCAAAACAATGAACCAAACCGTCAACCGCGAGCAACCTGTACTTGGGAGGTGAAAGTCAGAGGTGAGATTGTAAGGGCTCTGGGTCACTGGGGCATCTGCGCTGGGCAGAAGGGCAGCTCGGTCAAACAGCTGGAGCTGGGAGCCGGTCAGTTGCCAGGCCCTGCCGCTGCTACGTCACGGAGGGCGGGGCGGTGGGCGATTGGCGGTGCACTGCAGCTCGGGCTGCTCTGCAGCCTGGCGGAGACGGGAGGAGGAGCGGAGGGAGAAGTAGGTTGCGAGCTCAGCACAGGCTCCGGCGCTGGCTCCCGCAGCTGAGTTTGGGAGATGTCTAAGTGATTTTTTTTTTTTCCCGGAAGGCAAATGGCTGGCGTGGAAGCACAACCCGCTTTCACTCTTCGAATTTGTGCTTAGCTCTTTTCTTGTACCTTGCGACTCGTGACCAACATGCTGTGATGTGTGCCGAGGGAGGAATTGGTAAGAGTGAGACGGCGAATCCCTCTGACTGTTCATGGAAGTGTGGTTTTTGTTTGTTTGCCAGGTCAGCTACACAACCTGGATCTTACCACAGTTTGGATATGACTGAGGCTCTCCAATGGGCCAGATATCACTGGCGACGGCTGATCAGAGGTGCAACCAGGGATGATGATTCAGGGCCATACAACTATTCCTCGTTGCTCGCCTGTGGGCGCAAGTCCTCTCAGACCCCTAAACTGTCAGGAAGGCACCGGATTGTTGTTCCCCACATCCAGCCCTTCAAGGATGAGTATGAGAAGTTCTCCGGAGCCTATGTGAACAATCGAATACGAACAACAAAGTACACACTTCTGAATTTTGTGCCAAGAAATTTATTTGAACAATTTCACAGGTACTGTTTTATTTTTGAAGAAAACCTTAGAATTAACACCTCCCTTTGTGTGTTTGGGTTGCAGAGCTGCCAATTTATATTTCCTGTTCCTAGTTGTCCTGAACTGGGTACCTTTGGTAGAAGCCTTCCAAAAGGAAATCACCATGTTGCCTCTGGTGGTGGTCCTTACAATTATCGCAATTAAAGATGGCCTGGAAGATTATCGGAAATACAAAATTGACAAACAGATCAATAATTTAATAACTAAAGTTTATAGTAGGTAAGTGTAATGGGACCTTTGCTAAGGACTATCTTTTTTTTTTTTAACTTTTTTTTAATTACAGGAAAGAGAAAAAATACATTGACCGATGCTGGAAAGACGTTACTGTTGGGGACTTTATTCGCCTCTCCTGCAACGAGGTCATCCCTGCAGACATGGTACTACTCTTTTCCACTGATCCAGATGGAATCTGTCACATTGAGACTTCTGGTCTTGATGGAGAGAGCAATTTAAAACAGAGGCAGGTGGTTCGGGGATATGCAGAACAGGTAAGTCATATGTTCTCAGTTAGTGGCTTATTTTCTTATTTTGTGATTCAAAAAATATTTTTAGGACTCTGAAGTTGATCCTGAGAAGTTTTCCAGTAGGATAGAATGTGAAAGCCCAAACAATGACCTCAGCAGATTCCGAGGCTTCCTGTGAGTAATACATGATGAACATTTGTGGGTGTAAAAGTGAATTTATATGCTGTCTTTCTTATAGAGAACATTCCAACAAAGAACGCGTGGGTCTCAGTAAAGAAAATTTGTTGCTTAGAGGATGCACCATTAGAAACACAGAGGCTGTTGTGGGCATTGTGGTTTATGCAGGTCGGTTATGTTTCTAATTTTCATTGTCTACTACATTTTCTATCATACTGCACATCCTTCATAGGCCATGAAACCAAAGCAATGCTGAACAACAGTGGGCCACGGTATAAGCGCAGCAAATTAGAAAGAAGAGCAAACACAGATGTCCTCTGGTGTGTCATGCTTCTGGTCATAATGTGCTTAACTGGCGCAGTAGGTAGGTAAAATTTGATTATTTGCTGACATCTTCATCCTTTTGATGTCTGTGTATTTTTTGAAAGGTCATGGAATCTGGCTGAGCAGGTATGAAAAGATGCATTTTTTCAATGTTCCCGAGCCTGATGGACATATCATATCACCACTGTTGGCAGGATTTTATATGTTTTGGACCATGATCATTTTGTTACAGGTAATTTTTTATCAAGCTTATGGTAGAATTTTTAACATTTTAAAACTTGTTTGGATCTTCTTAGGTCTTGATTCCTATTTCTCTCTATGTTTCCATCGAAATTGTGAAGCTTGGACAAATATATTTCATTCAAAGTGATGTGGATTTCTACAATGAAAAAATGGATTCTATTGTTCAGTGCCGAGCCCTGAACATCGCCGAGGATCTGGGACAGATTCAGTACCTCTTTTCCGATAAGACAGGAACCCTCACTGAGAATAAGATGGTTTTTCGAAGATGTAGTGTGGCAGGATTTGATTACTGCCATGAAGAAAATGGTGAGTGTTGGATTTCCGTGAAAACCAACCTTGACATTGACTCAGTGTGCTTTTTATCCCACAGCCAGGAGGTTGGAGTCCTATCAGGAAGCTGTCTCTGAAGATGAAGATTTTATAGACACAGTCAGTGGTTCCCTCAGCAATATGGCAAAACCGAGAGCCCCCAGCTGCAGGACAGTTCATAATGGGCCTTTGGGAAATAAGCCCTCAAATCATCTTGCTGGGAGCTCTTTTACTCTAGGAAGTGGAGAAGGAGCCAGTGAAGTGCCTCATTCCAGACAGGCTGCTTTCAGTAGCCCCATTGTAAGTATGAATGCATGACTAGAGTCTTGCACTATAACAACACACTGTCTTATTGGATCTTCAGGAAACAGACGTGGTACCAGACACCAGGCTTTTAGACAAATTTAGTCAGATTACACCTCGGCTCTTTATGCCACTAGATGAGACCATCCAAAATCCACCAATGGAAACTTTGTACATTATCGACTTTTTCATTGCATTGGCAATTTGCAACACAGTAGTGGTTTCTGCTCCTAACCAACCCCGACAAAAGGTGAGTAAGTTCTCTAATGCAAACAAGGGTCAGTATTGAGACCTTTCTAAATTGTCTTTCATAGATCAGACACCCTTCACTGGGGGGGTTGCCCATTAAGTCTTTGGAAGAGATTAAAAGTCTTTTCCAGAGATGGTCTGTCCGAAGATCAAGTTCTCCATCGCTTAACAGTGGGAAAGAGCCATCTTCTGGAGTTCCAAACGCCTTTGTGAGCAGACTCCCTCTCTTTAGTCGAATGAAACCAGCTTCACCTGTGGAGGAAGAGGTCTCCCAGGTGTGTGAGAGCCCCCAGTGCTCCAGTAGCTCAGCTTGCTGCACAGAAACAGAGAAACAACACGGTGATGCAGGCCTCCTGAATGGCAAGGCAGAGTCCCTCCCTGGACAGCCATTGGCCTGCAACCTGTGTTATGAGGCCGAGAGCCCAGACGAAGCGGCCTTAGTGTATGCCGCCAGGGCTTACCAATGCACTTTACGGTCTCGGACACCAGAGCAGGTCATGGTGGACTTTGCTGCTTTGGGACCATTAACATTTCAACTCCTACACATCCTGCCCTTTGACTCAGTAAGAAAAAGAATGTCTGTTGTGGTCCGACACCCTCTTTCCAATCAAGTTGTGGTGTATACGAAAGGCGCTGATTCTGTGATCATGGAGTTACTGTCGGTGGCTTCCCCAGGTAAGTTTATACAAAAGTGAAATAGTAGTGATTAGGAACTCAAGCATCTTGTCCATTATTTCAGATGGAGCAAGTCTGGAGAAACAACAGATGATAGTAAGGGAGAAAACCCAGAAGCACTTGGATGACTATGCCAAACAAGGCCTTCGTACTTTATGTATAGCAAAGAAGGTGAGACTGCTTAGTGCGCTCCATCTTTTTTGGCTTCATACCTCTCTTTTAATTCTTCCCGTAGGTCATGAGTGACACTGAATATGCAGAGTGGCTGAGGAATCATTTTTTAGCTGAAACCAGCATTGACAACAGGGAAGAATTACTACTTGAATCTGCCATGAGGTTGGAGAACAAACTTACATTACTTGGTAGGTGAATTATGTTTGTATTGCCTGAATGGACAAGTCCTATTGCACTTTGGTTATTTTTTAGGTGCTACTGGCATTGAAGACCGTCTGCAGGAGGGAGTCCCTGAATCTATAGAAGCTCTTCACAAAGCGGGCATCAAGATCTGGATGCTGACAGGGGACAAGCAGGAGACAGCTGTCAACATAGCTTATGCATGCAAACTACTGGAGCCAGATGACAAGCTTTTTATCCTCAATACCCAAAGTAAAGTGCGTATATTGAGATTAAATCTGTTCTTCTGGGAGGCTAACCACCTTTGCCTCTTGTTTCAAGGATGCCTGTGGGATGCTGATGAGCACAATTTTGAAAGAACTTCAGAAGAAAACTCAAGCCCTGCCAGAGCAAGTGTCATTAAGTGAAGATTTACTTCAGCCTCCTGTCCCCCGGGACTCAGGGTTACGAGCTGGACTCATTATCACTGGGAAGACCCTGGAGTTTGCCCTGCAAGAAAGTCTGCAAAAGCAGTTCCTGGAACTGACATCTTGGTGTCAAGCTGTGGTCTGCTGCCGAGCCACACCGCTGCAGAAAAGTGAAGTGGTGAAATTGGTCCGCAGCCATCTCCAGGTGATGACCCTTGCTATTGGTGAGTGAGGATGAATCTGAGTCCTGCTCTTCATGTTTCTCTCCTTTTTTTCTGCCTCATGAAGGTGATGGTGCCAATGATGTTAGCATGATACAAGTGGCAGACATTGGGATAGGGGTCTCAGGTCAAGAAGGCATGCAGGTGAGTGGATATTGTGCACCCAAGTTCTGTGGAGGATGGCATTCTCTCCCCATTGCATCTGCAGGCTGTGATGGCCAGTGACTTTGCCGTTTCTCAGTTCAAACATCTCAGCAAGCTCCTTCTTGTCCATGGACACTGGTGTTATACACGGCTTTCCAACATGATTCTCTATTTTTTCTATAAGAATGTGGTATGTAACCCCAGAGAATTTGTCCCTTTTCCTAAGATCTGAATGTCCTTCTTTGTGTCTCTAGGCCTATGTGAACCTCCTTTTCTGGTACCAGTTCTTTTGTGGATTTTCAGGAACATCCATGACTGATTACTGGGTTTTGATCTTCTTCAACCTCCTCTTCACATCTGCCCCTCCTGTCATTTATGGTGTTTTGGAGAAAGATGTGTCTGCAGAGACCCTCATGCAACTGCCTGAACTTTACAGAAGTGGTCAGAAATCAGAGGTAGGTGTTAAAGCAAGAGTGCTTGGATGGATTACTACCTCCCCGTTATCTGCTTCATTTCTAGGCATACTTACCCCATACCTTCTGGATCACCTTATTGGATGCTTTTTATCAAAGCCTGGTCTGCTTCTTTGTGCCTTATTTTGTGAGTCTTTGTTCACTCAGTATATTTGTTATCTCCAGGATCATCTAATGTCCTCTCTTTGTAGACCTACCAGGGCTCAGATACTGACATCTTTGCATTTGGAAACCCCCTGAACACAGCCGCTCTGTTCATCGTTCTCCTCCATCTGGTCATTGAAAGCAAGAGTTTGGTGAGTGGTTTTCTTGCCTCTGAAGTAGCCTACATTCATTTCCTCTGCTCTTCTTGTCTTACAGACTTGGATTCACTTGCTGGTCATCATTGGTAGCATCTTGTCTTATTTTTTATTTGCCATAGTTTTTGGAGCCATGTGTGTAACTTGCAACCCACCATCCAACCCTTACTGGATTATGCAGGAGCACATGCTGGATCCAGTATTCTACTTAGTTTGTATCCTCACGACGTCCATTGCTCTTCTGCCCAGGTATGGTATTTATTTTATCATTGAGAGAATAAATTTAATTCTAATGATGTTCCTTGTCACCTAGGTTTGTATACAGAGTTCTTCAGGGATCCCTGTTTCCATCTCCAATTCTGAGAGCTAAGCACTTTGACAGACTAACTCCAGAGGAGAGGACTAAAGCTCTCAAGAAGTGGAGAGGGGCTGGAAAGATGAATCAAGTGACATCAAAGTATGCTAACCAATCAGCTGGCAAGTCAGGAAGAAGACCCATGCCTGGCCCTTCTGCTGTATTTGCAATGAAGTCAGCAAGTTCCTGTGCTATTGAGCAAGGAAACTTATCTCTGTGTGAAACTGCTTTAGATCAAGGCTACTCTGAAACTAAGGCCTTTGAGATGGCTGGACCCTCCAAAGGTAAAGAAAGCTAGATACCCTCCTTGGAGTTGCAAGTATTCTTTCAAGGTTGGAAGAGGGATTTTGAAGAGGTATCTCTCCAAGCAAGAATGACTTGTTTTTCCATAAGGGACATGAGCATTTTACTAGGCTTGGAAGAGCTGACATGATGAGCATTATTGTATGTTTGTATATACATTTGTGATAGAGGGCTAGAGTTTGACCTAGAGAGAGTTTAAGGAAGTGAAATATTTAATTCAGAACCAAATGCTTTTGTAAAACTTTTTGGATTTTGTAAAAGCATTTTCATTCTCTTAGAAATTCAAGTATTTTCAAGGGGAGTCATTTGAGATATATTTATTTTACTAGGAGATCTTATATTCTAGGGAAATGCTTTAAATGGTCAGGCTCCAGTCGGAATTTTTTTAAGAAAAAAGTAGTTTTTAATACATTGGTTAGGACTCAGAGGAAATACGGAAAAAACATTGTAGATGGTTAATTTACAGATAAAATCCCAAGAGCCTTTTAAACAACAAGGTACCTAAAATAGGGTATAATTATACTGCTTAAAATACAGTTAGTGCCTATTAATAGCTTTTTATTTCCTATGGGAAGATGCTTTTGGTCTTCTGGCTGAAGATGTAGGCATACCTCTCACTCATTTCAATGTTTTCCTGAGGTGGAGCCTTCATTGGAAAGGGGAAAGAGGGATTCTAGGGTTTCATCAGGGACCAGGAATGCATTCCTCTGTCAGGTTCCAATCAAGAGAAGACCTTTTATGAGATCTGCCTCTGTATAGATGTTGTCAGTTAGGAAACTGAAGCCATAGGTCAGGCAGACATCAGCTCAGCCTGTGGCCCATTGGGTGATTTCCTGTATTTTAAAACTGACAGTAGCCTGATCAAAGTGATACAATCAATTTCAAAACAATCTTCCAGAGACCACTTGAAGGTTCATAGTTTTTACAATACCCTGAGACTTTTCAGGTGTTGGAGCCTCTAAAATATGAGATATAAACAGAAACTAATACAAGTTGTTCTCTGGAGGTTTCTATGAGGTTCTTAGAAAAATTTGGTTTTAAAATCATTTGAGGACAGGAATGTCTATAGCAAGTTTACTCCTATTGCGAATCATGTATGCTGGCTTTAGTTGTAACAAACGATTTTATTCTAAGTAAGGCCAGGTGCTACTATAAAATCATATATTCCTGTTGAAGTTCTTTTGAAGTCCTATCTCTATTTATTATATTTGAAAGTTGTCAGCCACCAGTCATCCAGAATTTCCTTCCTGAATCTCCATGCTCATATGCAATGTCTACATCAAGGTCTTCTTAATGACTATTATTCTCAGGGTTTAGTTTTCTACCTTCTGCCTACTATTTTGGTCTGACATTTTTGTAGCCTTCTGTTATTATTGGAAATAGTCTCTTACATAAGCTGATTTCGAGAACTTTCAAAATCTCACATAGCTAATGGAAGTTGCTTTCTGCTTTCTTATGACTGTTTTTATAAATAAACTGTTTCATAAATAATGTATACTGGAAAATTGTCATCACTCTTGTAAACATTTGCCAAATCCAACTGTAATTAGTACCAGAACTTAGAAGGAAAGTCACAAAGCATGCCTTTTACCAGAATATTGCTTTGCCTTTTCTTATATGGAAAATCACTGATGTCATATCATTTATTATCCTCACAGCAGCTGGCATTCATTCCCTGAAATCGTCGTCTCCTGATAAACAATAATTTAGAGATATGTTCACTTGTAAATAAAAAGGTTAGAATCTAAGGACAAAGAATGATCCAAAAATACTAAGGAAAAAGAACAATTTTCAATTTTCAGAAATGAATTATCTGTACATATGAATAGAGGAAAATACTGAGTGCTAATGTTACAGGGCCACAATCTCATATCCACAATTCCAAAATCTCCAAACCTCTGAAAACTGAAATATTTTTCATAAATTAGGCGTAAATTCTATGCCCTGAACAAATGTAAAGCTATTTATGTACTTTGCTTAATGTAATCATTCATATACTTTGCTACAAAAATATTAATATATTTCATTACTGAATGCTAAACTGTATTTCTTTTTAAAATTTGGAAAATTTTTAATTCTGAAACACAATCTAGACCTTAGGCTAAAGAGGTTGGGATCTGTATGAAGCCTTT